CCACTGCTCCACAGAATCTATCGGTCACTCTTCCTCCCCTCACCCCCTTGCCCTAAAAGCACACCCTGCAAACCTGCCATGAATTGACACTCTGTTTCTATCCCTTTTCCCCTTGTGTCTGTGTCTGGAGGAAGAGGATAAAGGACAAGCTGCCCCAAGTCCTAGCGGGCAGCTCGAAGAAGTGAAACTTACACGTTGGTCTCCTGTTTCCTTACCAAGCTTTTACCATGGTAACCCCTGGTCCCGTTCAGCCACCACCACCCCACCCAGCACACCTCCAACCTCAGCCAGACAAGGTTGTTGACACAAGAGAGCCCTCAGGGGCACAGAGAGAGTCTGGACACGTGGGGAGTCAGCCGTGTATCATCGGAGGCGGCCGGGCACATGGCAGGGATGAGGGAAAGACCAAGAGTCCTCTGTTGGGCCCAAGTCCTAGACAGACAAAACCTAGACAATCACGTGGCTGGCTGCATGCCCTGTGGCTGTTGGGCTGGGCCCAGGAGGAGGGAGGGGCGCTCTTTCCTGGAGGTGGTCCAGAGCACCGGGTGGACAGCCCTGGGGGAAAACTTCCACGTTTTGATGGAGGTTATCTTTGATAACTCCACAGTGACCTGGTTCGCCAAAGGAAAAGCAGGCAACGTGAGCTGTTTTTTTTTTCTCCAAGCTGAACACTAGGGGTCCTAGGCTTTTTGGGTCACCCGGCATGGCAGACAGTCAACCTGGCAGGACATCCGGGAGAGACAGACACAGGCAGAGGGCAGAAAGGTCAAGGGAGGTTCTCAGGCCAAGGCTATTGGGGTTTGCTCAATTGTTCCTGAATGCTCTTACACACGTACACACACAGAGCAGCACACACACACACACACACATGCCTCAGCAAGTCCCAGAGAGGGAGGTGTCGAGGGGGACCCGCTGGCTGTTCAGACGGACTCCCAGAGCCAGTGAGTGGGTGGGGCTGGAACATGAGTTCATCTATTTCCTGCCCACATCTGGTATAAAAGGAGGCAGTGGCCCACAGAGGAGCACAGCTGTGTTTGGCTGCAGGGCCAAGAGCGCTGTCAAGAAGACCCACACGCCCCCCTCCAGCAGCTGAATTCCTGCAGCTCAGCAGCCGCCGCCAGAGCAGGACGAACCGCCAATCGCAAGGCACCTCTGAGAACTTCAGGTAGGAGAAAAGCAAACTCCCTCCAACCTCTTTTCCTTCACCAGCCCTCTTTCCATTGCTCTAGGATGCAGATGTCTCCAGCCCTCACCTGCCTAGTCCTGGGCCTGGCCCTTGTCTTTGGTGAAGGGTCTGCTGTGCACCATCCCCCATCCTACGTGGCCCACCTGGCCTCAGACTTCGGGGTGAGGGTGTTTCAGCAGGTGGCGCAGGCCTCCAAGGACCGCAACGTGGTTTTCTCACCCTATGGGGTGGCCTCGGTGTTGGCCATGCTCCAGCTGACAACAGGAGGAGAAACCCAGCAGCAGATTCAAGCAGCTATGGGATTCAAGATTGATGGTGAGCCACGGGACACCAGGGGAGGTGGGTGGTCACATGTCCTCTCCTCTCTGTCCCGGTGCAGACAAGGGCATGGCCCCCGCCCTCCGGCATCTGTACAAGGAGCTCATGGGGCCATGGAACAAGGATGAGATCAGCACCACAGACGCGATCTTCGTCCAGCGGGATCTGAAGCTGGTCCAGGGCTTCATGCCCCACTTCTTCAGGCTGTTCCGGAGCACGGTCAAGCAAGTGGACTTTTCAGAGGTGGAGAGAGCCAGATTCATCATCAATGACTGGGTGAAGACACACACAAAAGGTGAGCAGGCAGGGAAAGGAAACCCATTTCCTCCTGATCTTCCTGATCATTGATTTTCCCATAGGTATGATCAGCAACTTGCTTGGGAAAGGAGCCGTGGACCAGCTGACACGGCTGGTGCTGGTGAATGCCCTCTACTTCAACGGCCAGTGGAAGACTCCCTTCCCCGACTCCAGCACCCACCGCCGCCTCTTCCACAAATCAGACGGCAGCACTGTCTCTGTGCCCATGATGGCTCAGACCAACAAGTTCAACTATAGTAAGTCCAAGAGCCCCTTCCCCACAGCCCACATTTCCAACGAACCATCTTGTCGTCTTCACAGCTGAGTTCACCACGCCCGATGGCCATTACTACGACATCCTGGAACTGCCCTACCACGGGGACACCCTCAGCATGTTCATTGCTGCCCCTTATGAAAAAGAGGTGCCTCTCTCTGCCCTCACCAACATTCTGAGTGCCCAGCTCATCAGCCACTGGAAAGGCAACATGACCAGGCTGCCCCGCCTCCTGGTTCTGCCCAAGTAAGCCACCCCGCTATCTCCCCGACCTACCACGGCTTGAGCAGCCTCTTGCTGCTATCTGCAGGTTCTCCCTGGAGACTGAAGTCGACCTCAGGAAGCCCCTAGAGAACCTGGGAATGACCGACATGTTCAGACAGTTTCAGGCTGACTTCACGAGTCTTTCAGGTAAGAAGACTTTCCTTTGCATTTTCTCACCCCTGATCTAATCCTGTATCCACATCTGTTTCAGACCAAGAGCCTCTCCACGTCGCGCAGGCGCTGCAGAAAGTGAAGATCGAGGTGAACGAGAGTGGCACGGTGGCCTCCTCATCCACAGGTGAGTCTGGCTCAGGTGAGGCTCCACGGGTGTCTGTTCTAAGACATTGTCCCTTCTCTTGCAGCTGTCATAGTCTCAGCCCGCATGGCCCCCGAGGAGATCATCATGGACAGACCCTTCCTCTTTGTGGTCCGGCACAACCCCACAGGTGAGCCTGGAACCCATCACGTTCCACATCCTCCCAAGAGGAGGCTACCTTCTATCACCCACAGACAGTGCCGGGTCCCCGCTCTGTGACTCAGGCAGCTGCGACTCCAGACAGCTCACTCATCTGCCTAGATCTCAGTCCTTCCACCCACATCCAGCCTGATGAGCTGTCCCACTCCTTCTGCTTCTCAACCCCCATGGTTCTTCCACCCTCAGGAACAGTCCTTTTCATGGGCCAAGTGATGGAACCCTGACCCTGGGGAAAGACGCCTTCATCTGGGACAAAACTGGAGATGCATCGGGAAAGAAGAAACTCCGAAGAAAAGAATTTTAGTGTTAATGACTCTTTCTGAAGGAAGAGAAGACATTTGCCTTTTGTTAAAAGATGGTAAACCAGATCTGTCTCCAAGACCTTGGCCTCTCCTTGGAGGACCTTTAGGTCAAACTCCCTAGTCTCCACCTGAGACCCTGGGAGAGAAGTTTGAAGCACAACTCCCTTAAGGTCTCCAAACCAGACGGTGACGCCTGCGGGACCATCTGGGGCACCTGCTTCCACCCGTCTCTCTGCCCACTCGGGTCTGCAGACCTGGTTCCCACTGAGGCCCTTTGCAGGATGGAACTACGGGGCTTACAGGAGCTTTTGTGTGCCTGGTAGAAACTATTTCTGTTCCAGTCACATTGCCATCACTCTTGTACTGCCTGCCACCGCGGAGGAGGCTGGTGACAGGCCAAAGGCCAGTGGAAGAAACACCCTTTCATCTCAGAGTCCACTGTGGCACTGGCCACCCCTCCCCAGTACAGGGGTGCTGCAGGTGGCAGAGTGAATGTCCCCCATCATGTGGCCCAACTCTCCTGGCCTGGCCATCTCCCTCCCCAGAAACAGTGTGCATGGGTTATTTTGGAGTGTAGGTGACTTGTTTACTCATTGAAGCAGATTTCTGCTTCCTTTTATTTTTATAGGAATAGAGGAAGAAATGTCAGATGCGTGCCCAGCTCTTCACCCCCCAATCTCTTGGTGGGGAGGGGTGTACCTAAATATTTATCATATCCTTGCCCTTGAGTGCTTGTTAGAGAGAAAGAGAACTACTAAGGAAAATAATATTATTTAAACTCGCTCCTAGTGTTTCTTTGTGGTCTGTGTCACCGTATCTCAGGAAGTCCAGCCACTTGACTGGCACACACCCCTCCGGACATCCAGCGTGACGGAGCCCACACTGCCACCTTGTGGCCGCCTGAGACCCTCGCGCCCCCCGCGCCCCTCTTTTTCCCCTTGATGGAAATTGACCATACAATTTCATCCTCCTTCAGGGGATCAAAAGGACGGAGTGGGGGGACAGAGACTCAGATGAGGACAGAGTGGTTTCCAATGTGTTCAATAGATTTAGGAGCAGAAATGCAAGGGGCTGCATGACCTACCAGGACAGAACTTTCCCCAATTACAGGGTGACTCACAGCCGCATTGGTGACTCACTTCAATGTGTCATTTCCGGCTGCTGTGTGTGAGCAGTGGACACGTGAGGGGGGGGTGGGTGAGAGAGACAGGCAGCTCGGATTCAACTACCTTAGATAATATTTCTGAAAACCTACCAGCCAGAGGGTAGGGCACAAAGATGGATGTAATGCACTTTGGGAGGCCAAGGCGGGAGGATTGCTTGAGCCCAGGAGTTCAAGACCAGCCTGGGCAACATACCAAGACCCCCGTCTCTTTAAAAATATATATATTTTAAATATACTTAAATATATATTTCTAATATCTTTAAATATATATATATATTTTAAAGACCAATTTATGGGAGAATTGCACACAGATGTGAAATGAATGTAATCTAATAGAAGCCTAATCAGCCCACCATGTTCTCCACTGAAAAATCCTCTTTCTTTGGGGTTTTTCTTTCTTTCTTTTTTGATTTTGCACTGGACGGTGACGTCAGCCATGTACAGGATCCACAGGGGTGGTGTCAAATGCTATTGAAATTGTGTTGAATTGTATGCTTTTTCACTTTTGATAAATAAACATGTAAAAATGTTTCAAAAAAATAATAAAATAAATAAATACGAAGAATATGTCAGGACAGTCACTGCCTTCACCTT